TGGGGGGCTCTCAGAGAAGAGGAGGCCGGAGGGGCTGGGGGTCCCCAGGACTGCATGCGCCAGGCAGACGGAGGGGAGGCCGAGCCAGGAGCCGCAGGCTTCTCAGTGCCAGACCAACGTCGCCCTCCGCTGGCCGTGTGGGGAATCGCGCCTAGGCTGGGGCTCCCCTGGCCCCAGGTTAGGGGGACTCCGATGTGTCCTGGGGCGCTTCCTGCCCATCCAGCCTCCGCCAGGCAGCCTGGCCCTGAATGGCTTTGAGGGCAGCCTCCGCAGCACAGGACCTGCCTCCGCCCTGTGGGGCAGATTTGGGCGTCTGACTCTGGACACTTACCCAGAGGCTGAATTCAACTCCCCAGCGAAGAGCACACTCAGACTCCCTCCCCGCTGTGCCCAGCCTGAGGGGACCCTGGCTTGGACTTGGGAGGAGAAGGCCAGAGGCCAGGGCCTGGCTCTCAGGCACTAGGTGCAGGAGAAAATGGAGCAGAGTTCCTGCAGGAACTGCCTCAGACTGCCCCCGAGGGGACCTGGCCTGGAACCCTCCCTGTGCTACCAGGCTGCTGTTGGGGCCAGGAGGGCAGGGAGAGCAGCCACCTGTACGGCATCAAGTAACACTATCAGTCAGCACACCCAACACCCACACGACAGCCACAGCCCTCTGCCCTGAGGTGGCTGCAACTGAGCAGAGTCTCCTGTCTTGTTCACCCTGAGCGCGGAGCTCCGCACAGGACAGGATCAGAGCGCAAACCAGGAACAAATGGATGAACCAAGGAAGGGGCCAGGGCAGTAGGTCCCCACCCACACCCTGAACCCTAAGGGTGGGACTCAGAGGCTGGAGACGGGCTGGCCCCAGGATCCTCTAAGTGACAGGAACCCTTGGCCACTGTTGATTGCCCCGAGGCGGGGACAGGGATGGTGGGGCTGGGGCTGCCTGGCCCTTTAAGAGGGCAGTTCTGCCCACCACCCTGAATGCCCCTCCCCTAGCTACTGGAGAAGAGATCCCGTTTCTTGGCAACAGGAAGCTCTTGGTTTACACAGTGTCACCCAAGCGACTGGGAGCCGCGTCCTGCTCTGGGACTGAGCCGTTGGAGCTGCCCCGCTGACCGCACTAGGCTGACCGCAACCGGCTGACCACACACAGTCCTCACTCCCCTGGCCCTGGTGGGCGGCAGGCACCATGGCGCAGACAGTGCCGCCCTGCGAGCTGCCCTGCAAAGAGTACGACGTGGCCCGTAACACGGGCGCCTACACGTCCTCCGGCCTGGCCACCGCCAGCTTCCGCACCTCCAAGTACCTGCTGGAGGAGTGGTTCCAGAACTGCTATGCTCGCTACCACCAGGCCTTCGCCGACCGCGACCAGTCGGAGCGGCAGCGGCACGAGAGCCAGCAGCTGGCCACAGAGACCCAGGCGCTGGCGCAGCGCACGCAGCAAGACTCCACGCGCACAGTGGGCGAGCGACTGCAGGACACGCACAGCTGGAAGTCGGAGCTGCAGCGTGAGATGGAGGCGCTGGCTGCGGAGACCAACTTGCTCCTGGCCCAGAAGCAACGGCTGGAGCGCGCCCTGGACGCCACAGAGGTGCCCTTCTCCATCACCACTGACAACCTGCAGTGCCGTGAGCGCCGCGAGCACCCCAACCTCGTGCGCGACCATGTGGAAACGGAGCTGCTGAAGGTGCCAGCACCCTTGGGTGGCCGGGATTTGTGCCTTCCCTCCTCCCTTCTTTACCCTTCTGCAGGCCCTTCCCCCTGCACTCTCTCAGTGCCTCAAGAACTCCTGCAGCTCCCGCAAACTCTCTGCCCGCAACAAGGGCACCTGCCAACTGATGGAGACACTGACAGTGCACGGAGAGGCAAACCCAGGGATAGAGGGGCGCAGGACCCGGGCCCTGGCACACAAGGAAGTACCCAGTGGTTGAGGCAAAGACCCCAATCACAGAGAAAAGGCTTGTTCCTACACACAGCAAATTAAACTGGCCAGGCAATAAGAAGAAACACAGGGTCCTTCTCCTGTTCTTGGTGTGAAGATGGCCTTTCCCAGCACAGAGCCCTGAGGGGCAGCCTGGGCGGGCATCTGGGCCCCCAGAGTTTGGGTCCTCAGGGGCTGTCCAGAGGCCAAGGGCAGGCCAACGTTCCCAGGTGCACTGAGTGAGCAGCAGCGATGACTCCTGAAGCCTGGGGCGTGGGAACTGCCGCTGAGGGACCTTCCCAGCAGCCCACAGAAGGCCCTGGAGGAAAACACCCCACTTACAACGCACCAAGGAGAATGCCCAAAAGCCCAAGATAAACCCAGTGAGAGAGCAGAACTTACACAGTCAGAGCTCAGGCCCGGCATTCAACTCCTTGTGGTTGCTCAGGTGTTGACCAAGGCCTGCAGCAGCTGGGCCTCCTGGGATCCTCACCAGGGACTGGCTCTGGTGCTCAGGGCGTCTCCTCCCTCAGGAAGCCGAGCTCATCCGGAACATTCAGGAGCTGCTGAAGAGAACCATCATGCAAGCAGTGAGCCAGATCCGGTGGGTAGAGGGCTGCCCAAGGGATGATTCCTACACATCAAGGCCCTGCCCCACCCCGCCCCAGACTGAACCGGGAGCACAAGGAGACCTGCGAGATGGACTGGTCAGACAAGATGGAGGCCTACAACATCGACGAGACCTGCGGGCGCCACCACAGCCAGAGCACCGAGGTGCAGGCTCATCCGTACTCCACCACCTTCCAAGAGAGGTGGGCCCCAGCTCTGCCCCTGCACTTGCCCTCGACCCTCTCCTGGCTGTCCCCCGCCCCGCAGCGCCTCCACCCCGGAGACCCGGGCCAAGTTCACGCAGGACAATCTGTGCCGTGCCCAGCGCGAGCGCCTGGCCTCGGCCAACCTGCGGGTGCTGGTGGACTGCATCCTTCGCGACACCTCCGAGGACCTGCGGCTCCAGTGCGACGCCGTGAACCTGGCCTTCGGGCGCCGCTGTGAGGAGCTGGAGGACGCGCGGTACAAGCTGCATCACCACCTGCACAAGGTGGGGCACCCTGAACCCCGAAGACGGCCCCCCACAGGCCCAAGGAGAACTGTCCTGTCTGCAGACACTGCGGGAAATCACAGATCAGGAACACAACGTGGCGGCACTGAAGCAGGCCATCAAGGACAAAGAGGCACCTCTGCACGTAGCCCAGACCCGGCTGTACCTGCGCTCGCACCGGCCCAACATGGAGCTGTGCCGTGACGCAGCCCAGTTCAGGTGCTGCCTGGGCCTCTGAGGCAGTCCCAGGTAGCCCCGGCTCACACCCCCCCAACACCCCCAGGCTGTTGAGTGAGGTGGAGGAGCTGAACATGTCCCTCACAGCACTGCGAGAGAAGCTTCTAGAAGCGGAGCAGTCCCTGCGCAACCTCGAGGACATCCACATGAGCCTGGAGAAGGACATTGCCGCCATGACCAACAGTCTCTTCATCGACCGCCAGAAGTGCATGGCCCATCGTACTCGCTACCCCACCATCCTGCAGCTGGCTGGCTACCAGTGAGCAGCGGCACGGTGCTTCCCCCCAGTCCCCCAAATAAACAGCGCGTTAGCTTTCTGCACAGTGTGTGTGTGTGCACGGTGGGACCT